CTGGGCTCCTGGTTTCATGCCCTGAGTTATACTTCCTTTTTTGTGAAATGTGGCATGTGTTTGCCAATGAGTCTTTTTCTCAGTCTGATTCCTGCTTGTACAAGTTTGGGGAGAGGGGATCCAAAGGCCTGTTCCTTTCAGTCCAATCTGCAATGTTTGTGTCAATATAATTATCTTTAAAAAACTTTATAGGTCTCCTGTGAATCTCATCGGGGTTCACTCCGTTAAACAAAAGTGCTACCTACAAATCCCTTTGAGATAAGTCCATCTCTATCTTGGGCTTCTGCTAATACTGACGAACAAGCCTTAAGCCTTCTGGAGGCCTTGTGGTTTGACTGATGGACTCTGTGAGCCACACCATTAATCTCTTTAAGGAGCTGTTAGTCTAACTGAATGGTATTCTCAGGCACCGTCTTTGCTTTTTTTTTTGAGATTTTAAAGGATTTAACCGTCACATCTCAACTTCACCTTTGTTTTTTTCTGGCAGTACCCTGGATTTGATATTTGCTTGGAAACTATTACTATTTCTTAGTTTTACGCCATTTGCAATCAGGCGAAGCTGAGGACTTTAAAAATCATCCAAAGTCGTCAAGGTCCATCCCTTTTGTGTTTCGTCTTGCTTATCTCATTTATTTTACTATAAACAGCAAAAAGAAATGAAGGACAGGAGGGAGACGTTCATGGGTGCTGGACATGTCCTACCTGTTGGTCTGGATAGAAGATGCATGGTTGTATGGATGTGTACAAAGTCATCAATGTGCACACTTAAAATGTATGCACTGTATTGTATTCCTGCTATACCTTCGCTTAAAAAAGAAAAAAAAGGTTGAATGTGAGTTCGGGCGTGAGAAAACAGCAGCGCGCATGCGTGAGCGTGAGCGCGCATGCGTGAGCGTGAGCGCGCTGGGAGGCCGGAAACAAAGGTGGATGCGCGTGAACAGACGCCCTCGCAGGCCGCCGGAAGCAAAGGCGTGAGCGCGCGTGCGTGCGTGTGCGGGTGCGTGAGCGTGAGCGCGCGGAGGCCGGAAGCGAGCGCTGCGCAGTCGGGTGGTCGCGGGCCATGGAGGGTAGCTTTTCGGATGGCGGAGCGCTGCCGGAGGGGCTCGCGGAAGAGGCCGAGCCGCAGGGCGCCGCCTGGAGCGGGGACAGTGGCACTGTTTCCCAGAGCCACAGCAGCGCCTCGGGGCCGTGGGAGGACGAGGGCGCGGAGGACGGCGCGCCGGGCCGCGACCTGCCGCTGCTTCGCCGCGCCGCTGCGGGCTACGCCGCCTGCCTGCTGCCCGGGGCCGGGGCGCGGCCCGAGGTCGAGGCCCTGGACGCGAGCCTAGAGGACCTGCTTACCAGAGTGGACGAGTTCGTGGGCATGCTGGACATGCTTCGCGGCGACTCGTCCCACGTCGTCAGCGAGGGCGTGCCGCGCATCCACGCGAAGGCCGCCGAGATGCGGCGCATCTACAGCAGGATCGACCGGCTGGAGGCCTTCGTGAGGATGGTGGGGGGCCGCGTGGCCAGGATGGAGGAGCAGGTCACCAAGGCCGAGGCCGAGCTGGGCACCTTCCCCAGGGCGTTCAAGAAGCTCCTGCACACGATGAACGTGCCCTCGCTCTTTAGCAAGTCTGCTCCCTCGAGGCCACAGCAAGCCGGCTACGAAGCCCCCGTCCTGTTTCGGACCGAAGACTACTTCCCTTGTTGCAGTGAAAGGCCTCAGCTCTGACGGCCTGACCACTGCGGCAAGAGGACCCCAGCTGGGGTGCTTACCTCCAGTATGAAGTGAATTGCAAATCCTGCTTATGGACATATATGATGTTGGAGTGTGGGATTTTAAAGTTTACTTTCTACAAACTCTCCGTAGTATATTCATGATTCAGTGTAGAATGTATAGACTTTATGTCTTCCAAGTTTAAAAAAAGAGACAGGGTCTTGGTATGTTGCCCAGACTGTTCGGAAACTCCTGGGCTCAAGTGATCCTTCCACCTCAGCCTCCCCAGTAGCTGGGACTACGGGGTCGCCACTGCACCCAGCCTGTGTCTTCCAGCTCTAATCAGAAAGCTGCTTGTCGAGGGCATGGGGAATCAAACTGAATGAACTTTTCTCTGCACTGTGGCAAAACTGTTATTTTTATGGATTTTACTAAATGGCGTTACCTTTTCAAGATTTATATGTTTGTATAATCATAAGAAAATTGAGCCATTAAAGCCTTGTTATTCAATCCTAATAGTCAGTTTTCTAGAACCTACTTTTAGGGTAAATGGTACATTATTTAATATTATATTAAACCTCCTATAGCGTGGATTGTAGACCAAAGGAAATGGTACAATTTCTGAGAATATATGTTGATTTTTTGTGACTAATTCCAAAGTTGTATTTGAAAGTATGACCTCACAGTCTTCATTTGTCCATAGCAAACATATGTGTGTGTGTGTGTATATATATATGTGGGTTGCCAATGTTTGGTTTATAATTTAAATGTTAATAGAAATTTTGAGTTTTATTGGAAATGATTTCCTTCTGAAAAGAGCTTTACGTATTTCCTTGTGTGTGTTTGAA